GCAGGTAGGTACCAGCATACACAGCAGCATGTGACACCCCAAGAGGCTGCGGGGAGGGCCCAGGCATCCCCCCAAGAACAGAGAAGGGTGAACGCCGTGGGCTCTGCATCTGGCCACACCTCACACCCTCCGGTTCCTGCTGCCTCCTGCCTCTTCCCCTTACCTTTCACTGTCCTCTTTGGCAGGAGCACACGTGTGTTCTGCATAGCATCGTGGGCTGGGGGAGCACCGTGGGACGCTGGGCCCGCGTGGAGGGTACCCCCAGTGACCCTAACCCCAACGATCCCCGAGCCCGCATGGACAGTGAGAGCCTCTTCAAGGACGGGAAGCTGCTGCCTGCTATCACCATCCTGGGTATGGCTTCCTGGGGGCCAGGGCTGGGGGAACCCCTCAGCTGATGGCCAGTGGCCCCGGGGAGCATTCGTTCCTCTGTGTGCACGCGTGTTTCTTCTTTTAGCAAACAGTTACCAAGGGCCTGCTGTGTGCCAGGCCCTGTGTGAGTCACCGGGGGCATGAGACCAGGGGCACAGATGGGCAGGAGGGCTCCCTCCCTGCTGGCAGTGGCCCCCAGCTCCCTGCCCCTGTCTCCCCTCCCATGACCTCCCCTGGTGCCCTCATCCATGCTGCAGGCTGCCGAGTCCGGATCCCTGCCGAGGTGCTCATCCTGAACTCGATTGTTCTGCCACACAAGGAGCTGAGCCGAAGCTTCACCAACCAGATCATCCTCTGAGTAGGGCTGCCAGAAGGCCCCCAGCTCCTACCCACTCCCCTTGAGGCTGCTGCCTGCTTGGCCAGCCTCTGTCCAGAAAGGACCAGAGAAAGCCAGGCTGGATCGTCACATGCCGGGGAGCAATGTGGATGGCCTGGGGACTCCTGGGTTTTCTCCCTCCCGACTCCCTAATAAACCCCGTGAACCTTGGAGCCAGCACAGACTGTACTTATGTCTGGGCTGGGGGTGGGGGCGGAAGCGGGGCAGCTGAGTCAGGCCCCCCCACATTAGCATTTAAATTGGAGTCGTTGCTGTGGGCTCATGAATAATGAATCTGGAGCCCTGGTAAATCTCCCCCTCCCACTGCCTCAGCCTCGTGCTGCTCGGGAGGAAGGCCCTCTAGGCTCCCCTGCCAGCCTGGTCCCCCCCTTCACCCCTGCCTCCCTGCCTCCCTGTTCCTCCTCACCGGGCCTGGCTCAGGCCCCCATGTGCAAGGATTCCGAAGGGAAGGGTGAAGGATTTTGGTTGGGCAGCAGGCAGAGGAACTGGGGCCACAGGCCTAGAGGCTGATCCCCACAGCCCGCTCTGCTCGGTTCCCGCTGAGCCCAGCCCTGGCCGGTTTTCCGCTTTGCCAGCTCCATCTGCTCCCAGCTTGGCTTTTGGCAGGGTGGGGGTTTTGCCTCTGCCCGAGGCCTCATGTCTCTGTCTTCTACTCCCCTGGCAGGCTGGGTGGGCCTGAGCTGGTGCCATTCTCTTCGGAAGCACAGTGGGAGGTACCCTGTTCTGGGAAGGCCCTCACCACCTCCTGTCCCCCTGGCCCTGCCCTTTGGTAGGTCTCAGCCCTCCTCTCCCAGCCATCTCACCCAGTTACCACCCGATTTCTTTCCTTATAGAGGTTGAAGGCATCCTGCCTACCCTCAGGAGGAAAGAGGATGTGATTTGTCTCATGATGGAGGCCAGTATGTTGTCGGGGAAGTGTGACCCCAAGATCTCAATAGATGGTGGGTGAATTTAGAGATATGTATGCACTCCACAGATCGATTCCTTTCTCACTTTTTTTCTCAGCTGCTGGTTCTGCGGCTTGGATCGATGGAGCCACCTCCCCCCGCCCGTCCACGCTTCCTCTCCCTGCTGCTCATTAGCGCCCCGATTAATCAGCCCCCCTTTCCTCCCGGGGACAAGGGCTTCCTCCCCCGTGAGGGCACATGCTGTCGGATGGGGCCCCAGAGCACAAGCACTGATTCTTGCCACCCCCACCCTGGGGGCATGGATGCATCCCCTCCTGGCCAGTCAACTGAGGCTCCCACCCCCACCTATGATGATGGCCCACATGCCTGTTCCCCTCCACGAGAACACAGCAGACCCCTTAGGGCTCTCCTGCCCCACTCTGCCAGGCACCCCTCAAACCCCTTTCTTTAGGAGAGCATTCGCTCCCATTGACGCCCAGCACATCTTCCTGCTCCCTTCCACGCCCCCACTGGGGCTCTTCCTCTCCCTCCATTGCATGCCCTGTCCCCCTACATATAGAGCACCCCGGAAGCACACCTCCCCTTTGCTCCCTGGCTTGCTTACCCAACAGCCCTCCCCCGAAGCCTGGTTGTGGCAAGGGATTTGGGGAACATTTGGGGAAGCAAAGTGGCCACAGATATGCAAGCTGGCCAGGGTGCTGTCTGTCCCAGACATATGAATGACTGAGATTGGGGTTGGGGGCAAAATGAGGGTGAGGGCAGCCAGCCTCCCAGAGGGGGCAGGGGCATGGTGGGTGTTGAAGTCTGGAGCAAAGCTCCAGGGAAGCTGAGAATCTTGAAGTCACAGTTGTCCCCTGGTCTGTCTAGCCTGCCCTCCTCTGCCCCCCTCCCTCCGTCATTCAAACAAGTGGCTCTCTCAAGGAGTTTCTGGAAGCTGCTGTGAGTCGGGTAGTGGGATCAGGTGGTGGCTGGGTGCTGGAGTCAGGAGTCTCAGAGGCCAGGAGGTGGGGGGATAGAGTTGGCTGACCCTTCATGGGGTGTGGGCCAGGAAAGTGGCAAAGAATGAGCTGAGGACCCTGGGCACGGCACCCTTCCCTGGGTGGCCAGGAAGTGGGGAGATCTGGGGACCCAGTGAGCGGCTAGGGTGCAGCAGGAGTTTGGGGGATAGCCCCAGTCTTGGGATCTCTGTCCTGGGCTGGGGACTGCCCCCTCCCCTGGCCTGGCTCCTGACGCCCGTGCTGCCGGTGAAACGCTGTTGACATGTCCTGAATTATTAAGCGTGGGGAGGGCTCCGGAGCACATGCTGAGCGGAGCGGCTGGGGCTGCGCGGCGTGGCGGAGCAGCGCTCGCTCCCTCGCTCACTCGCTCGCTCGCAGGGACACACGCAGGGGCTGACAGCTGTGCTGGTGCTGATAAGGGAAGCCACAAGGAGACGATCGAGGAGAGAGACAAGCGGCAGCAGAGGCAGCAGCGGCAGAGGCAGCACCAGGGCTGCGGAGCTGCTGGGAGTGGGAGTGACTCCCCCACCTCGGGCCCCCACCCTGTCCCTGTCCTCTTCCCGCTTGCCCTGAGTTTAGAAGAGCAGCCGCTGCCACCACTGCCACTCGGGAGGGCACCAGGGCTGCTGGCTAGGGAGGGACAGGGCAGGGAGGCTCTGGCCAGTCCCAGCAGCCGGGGACAGATGCCGATCGAGATTGTGTGCAAAATCAAATTTGCTGAGGAGGATGCGAAACCCAAGGAGAAGGAGGCAGGGGATGAGCAGAGCCTCCTCGGGGCTGTTGCCCCTGGAGCAGCCCCCCGAGACCTGGCCACCTTTGCCAGCACCAGCACCCTGCATGGACTGGGCCGGGCCTGTGGCCCAGGCCCCCACGGACTGCGCAGAACCCTGTGGGCACTGGCCCTACTCACCTCGCTGGCTGCCTTCCTGTACCAGGCGGCTGGCCTGGCCCGGGGCTACCTGACCCGGCCTCACCTGGTGGCAATGGACCCCGCTGCCCCAGCCCCAGTGGCGGGCTTCCCGGCTGTCACCCTCTGCAATATCAACCGCTTCCGGCATTCGGCACTCAGCGATGCCGACATCTTCCACCTGGCCAATCTGACAGGGCTGCCCCCCAAAGACCGGGATGGGCACCGTGCGGCTGGCCTGCGCTACCCAGAGCCTGACATGGTAGACATCCTCAACCGCACTGGCCACCAGCTCGCCGACATGCTTAAGAGCTGCAACTTCAGTGGGCATCACTGCTCCGCCAGCAACTTCTCTGTGGTGAGTTCTGCCAGCTGGGCTGCCTGGCCTTGCTCCCCTCCTGCTCTCTCACCCCACCTCCCAGGTCTATACTCGCTATGGGAAGTGTTACACCTTCAACGCGGACCCGCGGAGCTCGCTGCCCAGCCGGGCAGGGGGCATGGGCAGTGGCCTGGAGATCATGCTGGACATCCAGCAGGAGGAGTACCTGCCCATCTGGAGGGAGACAAGTACGCAGGCCGGAAAGGGACAAGGGCCACCTGGTTTCCAAAGGTCCCCATCTCTGCTGTGCAGATGAGACGTCGTTTGAGGCAGGTATTCGGGTGCAGATCCACAGCCAGGAGGAGCCGCCCTACATCCACCAGCTGGGGTTCGGGGTGTCCCCAGGCTTCCAGACCTTTGTGTCCTGCCAGGAACAGCGGGTGAGCATCTCCTGCTAGGCCCTGGATTGGGCACAGGGCTCGCCTTTGGGCTCAGAGGGGATGTGGAGCAAACCTGCCCTCTAGAAGCTCAGAGCCTGCCAGCTGTGTTGACTTTGCTGGGGCTGTGGGCACTGGAGGACTGGGTGGGATTCCTGAGCATGACCTCATCATGCCCCACCTCTGCAGCTGACCTACCTGCCCCAGCCCTGGGGCAACTGCCGCGCAGAGAGTGAGCTCAGGGAGCCTGAGCTTCAGGGCTACTCGGCCTACAGTGTGTCTGCCTGCCGGCTGCGCTGTGAAAAGGAGGCCGTGCTTCAGCGCTGCCACTGCCGGATGGTGCACATGCCAGGTGGGCACCCCACCCCCAGCCAGCCCTCCATGCCACCCTGCTAGGCTCCAGAGCCTCCCGGGGCAAGGCACTGCTCATGTGCACAGGCAGGTGCATGTATACAACATGTGTATGTGTCTGTACCCGTGTGAGTGTGAGTGTTTGGGATTTTTAAACATGGTTTCACATATGCATGTGGGAATGCCGGCATGCAGATGCCTGTGTGCATGTTAATATGTATTTGTGTACGTGCATGCTCATTTATATCCGTGGTTGCGTATTTGTGGGGGTTGTGTGTGTGGTGTTCAAGCACATTTATGCAAATGTGTGCATATGTGTGTGCATGCATGTATGTGCTTACATTTGGGCGTGTGGGGGACAGGGGAAGTGATCGTAGATTCCAGGAATAATCTTCTCTCCTTTCAGGCAATGAGACCATCTGCCCACCAAATATCTACATCGAGTGTGCAGACCACACACTGGGTCCGTGCTGCCTACCCTTTCCTACCTCTCCATCAGCCTCTTCATGTCTCTGTCCACTCTTCTCCTCACTGTCTTGGATCCTCCCCTCCCAATCTCTTCCTGGAGGGTTCTTCCTGGGGGTTGAGCCTTAGCCCATACTTCAGTGGGGTTGGGGAGAGGTCTGCGGACCTCTGCAGGTACAGACACTTGGGTAAGTGGAGGCAGCAGGGTGGGGGGTTGCAGAGAAGCCAGGACTGGGAGTGAAGGTCTGGGCTTCTCATCTTGGTTCAGCCAATGAGCTCACCCACTTTGAGAAAGTGAAATGACTTCTCTCTTGGTCTCAGGAAAAATGCATTGCTGGCTATCGGTGTGGGTAAGGCAAACCCCATCTGTCCACAGATCTTGCCTGATCTGCAGTTCATCCATCTATCCATCCATTCATCGATTCGCGCATTCTCCAGACCTTTACAGCCTGTGCTGGGTACTGGAGGTGAGAGTGGGGGCGACAGCCCTGCCCTTGGAGAGCTTACACCCCGGCAGGGCTGTGGACAGCCATTCCCACACAGCCCGTCAACTCCTGGAGAGGGGAGCCTCGGGTGTGCTGCAAGGCCCCAAGGAGGGGTGTGCAGCCCTAGCCTGGGAAGGTAGGGAGGATTCCTAGAGGAAGGGACACATTAGCTGAGGCTTGATGGGTGTATAAGAGTCAGGTGCAAAGGGGGACATACACTGAAGACCTGTGGCCAGAAAGAGCATGCTGTGTCCGGGGCACTGAAAGGTCTGTGTGGCTGCAGGGCAGAGAACAGGGGAGGGAGTAGAAAGAGTAGAGGAGGGAGGCCAGGCACGGTGGCTCACAAGTGTAGACCCAGCACTTTGGGAGGCCAGGGTCTGTGGATCACTTGAGCCCAGTAGTTCAAGACCAGCCTGGGCAACATGGTGAGACCCTGTCTCTGCAAAAAATAAAAAAGTGAACTGGGTGTGGTGGTGCACATCTATAGTCCCACCTATTCGGGAGGCTGAGGCAAGAGGATAGGCTTGAGCCTGGGAGGTTGAGGCTGCGGTGAGCTGGGATCACACCATTGCACTCTAGTCTGAGCTACAGAGTTACCCTGTCTCAAAAAAAAAAAAAAAAAAAAAAAAAAAGAGGAG